CCTCCTGAGTAGCTGGAATTACAGGCATACACCATGACACCCAGCTAATTTTGTATTTTTAGTAAAGACAGGGTTTCTCCACGTTGGTCAGACTGGTCTCATTGTCTTACATTTTTTAAAGATGATTTCCAGGCTTCTCTGACCAGATATGTAAAAAATACCAGAACAGAAGAATAAAAAAAGCAGAAGCAGCACTCACTCTCTACCTGCTTGCCTTTTTTGTTGGGTCTCATCTGCTTTCACTTCCTCCTACCAAGTATTCAGAGATCCTGAAGTGATTCTAGGGCTAAGAGCCACATAGATGGGCTCAGAGCAGAACCGGTCCCCAACTACACAGCCTGGAAAGTGTGACAACAGACAGGCGTTTGGATTTTAATTCTTCTAAAAAGATCCTTTTTAGACAGAGTTGTCTTTTGGAGTGGGGATAAAGGAGGCCTGGGGGAGAAGAGAGGGTTCAGAGGTCACGGGGAATCATCCAATCCTACACAAAGCCTCAGAACAGGCATGATGTTCAAACAGCTCCAGTCCAGCCATTTGCAGATGTAAGAGAATAGGAAGATGATGTGAGTCACGGCATCCTTGAGTTTCTCCAACAGCCAATCCCTGCAATTTAAAAAATCTGATTGCCTCGTTATTTATTTGTAACTGAATTCTATTGTATACCTGTAGAGTGAAGCTGGGTAGACATTAAATAACAAGTATGAAAGGGAACCCTACCAGAGATGAAGGACAGACGGGAAAGGAGACGATGACCCACCTGAAGTTGAGATTGCTGTCTCCACTTGCCATCTGCCCCTGCTGGCCCTGCTGGGCCATGAGCTTGGCCTAGGATCACACCCGATTCGATTTTCACTGCCCCGTTCCTTCCTGCAGCTCTGAGGTGAAGCTGCCAACTGCCCCTCGGTGCTCAGTCAAAGAGGAAAAGAAAAGTGAAATTGCCTAACTAGCTGACGTGGGTGCACCAACTCTACAGTCCTCCCTCCACCCAATCTCCATGACGTCTCTCAGTCAAGGGAGGAGGAGCAGAGCCAGCCCCACGAGGCCACGGAAGACAGGGTCACTTGTTCCTGCCAAGGAAAGAGGGTGGAAAAGTCATTCAACTCAAGCAGATCAAAGTTGTTTTGAGGTAAGGTGGCATCATGAGGAGGAAGTAAACTCGCATCCCCTCTCTCTCTTCTCTCTGCCCTTAGGCAGTAGGCAGACCCAGGACACCAATGAACTGGACATTTTTGAAAATGTGCCAGCTTCTTTTGCTTATAAGCACAAGGCCATTGGTGTTCCTCAGCTGACTGGTGGTAAGATTGGTACTTCAGGGGTACTGCTGCTACTACTAGAAAGCCCTACTTTGCAACACCATGCATTAGCCCAGGTAAGGATAGCCTGAAATTTCAGTTCTATTTCGTTTTGCATTTGCCTGGTGTATCTCTGAATAGATCTAAAGGAAGAAGTTCTTGCTGCCAGGATCCTCAGATGCCCATGAAGGGGCTTTCCAGGTGATGGGGAGGGGCTTCAGGTAAGTGACATGTGACATTTGCATAAAATAACGCTTCTATTTTTTATCATGCCTCTTTCCATAGGATGTTCACCATGACAAGAGCCATGGAAGAGGCTCTTTTTCAGCACTTCATGCACCAGAAGCTGGGGATCGCCTATGCCATACACAAGCCATTTCCCTTCTTTGAAGGCCTCCTAGACAACTCCATCATCACTAAGAGAATGTACATGGTGAGTCATGTTGAACCCTTCCATGGCAGCCCCATTTATAAAAACCTTCACTCCATTTTTATAGGAATCTCTGGAAGCCTGTAGAAATTTGATCCCTGTATCCAGAGTGGTGCACAACATTCTCACCCAACTGGAGAGGACTTTTAACCTGTCTCTTCTGGTGACATTGTTCAGTCAAATTAACCTGCGTGAATATCCCAATCTGGTGACGATTTACAGAAGCTTCAAACGTGGTAATGAGATTTCTCAAGTGCTTTTTGCATTTGGTACTGATGTGTGTCCCTTCACCAATCCCAGTTGGTGCTTCCTATGAATGGCAGAGCAGAGACACACCAATCCTACTTGAAGCCCCAACTGGCCTAGCAGAAGGAAGCTCCCTCCATACCCCACTGGCGCTGCCCCCACCACAACCCCCTCAACCAAGCTGTTCACCCTGTGCGCCAAGAGTCAGTGAGCCTGGAACATCCTCCCAGCAAAGCGATGAGATCCTGAGTGAGTCGCCCAGCCCATCTGACCCTGTCCTGCCTCTCCCTGCACTCATCCAGGAAGGAAGAAGCACTTCAGGTGAGAAACAGATCCCATCCAACACCTGTATAGCAATCTGTAATAATTTCCTTTCCTCCTTCAGTGACCAATGACAAGTTAACATCCAAAATGAATGCGGAAGAAGACTCAGAAGAGATGCCCAGCCTCCTCACTAGCACTGTGCAAGGTAACACTGACTGGGGCTGATACCGCTTAGCTTGAGATCTAAAACTTTTTCTTCCTCCATTCAGTGGCCAGTGACAACCTGATCCCCCAAATAAGAGATAAAGAAGACCCTCAAGAGATGCCCCACTCTCCCTTGGGCTCTATGCCAGGTAATCTTGGTTTGGTCAACCTAAAAGCTTGCAGCTCTGAAATGACTTATATTTCTTTTGTCAGAGATAAGAGATAATTCTCCAGAACCAAATGACCCAGAAGAGCCCCAGGAGGTGTCCAGCACACCTTCAGACAAGAAAGGTAAGAAAAGCCTTTCTTCTGTAGAGGTCAGATGTAACTATAAAACATTATCCTTTCTTTTTAGGAAAGAAAAGAAAAAGATGTATCTGGTCAACTCCAAAAAGGAGACATAAGAAAAAAAGCCTCCCAGGAGGTAAGATGAGAGTACAAGAGGAAGCTGGAGGCTTAAACTATTAACAAGTCATTATTTGGTCCAGGGACAGCCTCATCTAGACACGGAATCCAAAAGAAGCTCAAAAGGGTGGATCAGGTTCCTCAAAAGAAAGATGACTCAACTTGTAACTCCACGGTAGAGACAAGGGCCCAAAAGGCGAGAACTGAATGTGCCCGAAAGTCGAGATCAGAGGGTAAGGCTGATGATGGAATCTGCCATTTGAATAGGGGCATTTACTAAGATCTTTCATTTTCCAGAGATCATTGATGGCACTTCAGAAATGAATGAAGGAAAGAGGTCCCAGAAGACGCCTAGTACACCACGAAGGGTCACACAAGGTAAAACTTGGAGATTGCTGGTCTCAGAGTACCACTAAACTATTCACAAGTCTATTTGGTCCAGGGGCAGCCTCACCTGGGCATGGCATCCAAGAGAAGCTCCAAGTGGTGGATAAGGTGACTCAAAGGAAAGACGACTCAACCTGGAACTCAGAGGTCATGATGAGGGTCCAAAAGGCAAGAACTAAATGTGCCCGAAAGTCCAGATTGAAAGGTAAGGCTAATGATGGAATCTGCTATTTGAATTAGCTATAAGTGATTATTAATTCTGTGTTTAGAAAAGAAAAAGGAGAAAGATATCTGTTCAAGCTCAAAAAGGAGATTTCAGAAAAATATTCACCGAAGAGGTAAGCAAGCAAGCCACAGCGCCTCCCCACTGAATAACACAAAACTGTTCTCTTCTACTTTAAGGAAAACCCAAAAGTGACACTGTGGATTTTCACTGTTCTAAGCTCCCCGTGACCTGTGGTGAGGCGAAAGGGATTTTATATAAGAAGAAAATGAAACACGGTGAGTTCCTTGGTCTTCTGCTCTTTGGAATCGGGTAGATCCAAGAATGGGCTTTTTCTTACAGGATCCTCAGTGAAGTGCATTCGGAATGAGGATGGAACTTGGTTAACACCAAATGAATTTGAAGTCGAAGGAAAAGGAAGGAACGCAAAGAACTGGAAACGGAATATACGTTGTGAAGGAATGACCCTAGGAGAGCTGCTGAAGGTATTATAATGACGGGACAGATAGGTGACAGGCCTAGCGGTGCCCACGTTATCTGCCCTTGCAGCGGAAAAACTCGGATGAATGCGAGGTGTGCTGTCAAGGGGGACAACTTCTCTGCTGCGGTACTTGTCCACGAGTCTTCCATGAGGACTGTCACATCCCCCCTGTGGAAGCCAAGAGGTGAGTGGGATGCAGCCCCGCCTCGGGCACACGCCCTCTGCTCACCTTGTGTCCAACCTCTCAGGATGCTGTGGAGTTGCACCTTCTGCAGGATGAAGAGGTCTTCAGGAAGCCAACAGTGCCATCATGTATCTAAGACCCTGGAGAGGCAGATGCAGCCTCAGGACCAGCTGGTGAGTTGGATGCAAACCCCAAACCTATACTTCATTTGGAGAAATTTGGGGGCTGATCTGGCAGGTGCTGCAGTTTGCTCAGGAAGCTGGAGAACAGAAGAGAAGGGCAGCGTGGCAGCAGTGGAGCGGGGCAGCAGGGATTTTGCTGCACACTCTGGAGAGGGACTACCTGGTTCAAACTCCACCCCACTGCTCACGGGCTCTGGGATACCGGGCAAGTTGCTTCTCCTCCTGTGTATCTGTTTCCTAACGTCACCTCTGGTGGCTTTGTCCCCAAGATTCGAGATTACGGTGAGCCCTTTCAGGAAGCAATGTGGTTGGACCTGGTTAAGGAAAGGCTGATTACGGAAATGTACACGGTGGCATGGTTTGTGCGAGACATGCGCCTGATGTTTCGCAACCATAAAACATTTTACAAGGTAAAGAGCATTTCCTGCTTCCTTTTTGCGTCTCAATGTGTTTGTTTGCTTTTTTCTCTTTCAGGCTTCTGACTTTGGCCAGGTAGGACTTGACTTAGAGGCAGAATTTGAAAAAGATCTCAAAGACGTGCTCGGTTTTCATGAAGCCAATGACGGCGGTTTCTGGACTCTTCCTTGACCCTGTTCTGTAAAGACTGAAGCATCCCCACCTCAGGATTCAGCTGATGGGACCCTGGCTTGGACTGTTGATTGCCAGTGAGTCTGGGATGTAATTGGCTGCCCTCAGGACCCAAACCCAGACACTTCATAGGATTATCACACCCTCCATCTTTATTCTTTCTTTTTACCTTTAAAAGTCTATATCTACACTAAAAAAAAAAAAAATTAATACTTCCTTAATACCATCAGATACCCCATCATAGTTCACATTCTCCCCACTGTCTCATAAGTCTTTTTAGAGTTGATTTGTTCAAATCAGGATCTAAACAAGTTCCACACACTGCATTTGGCTCTCCTGTCCCTATGTCTCTTTTAAGCTATAAATTGTCATGTATTTATTGAAGAACTCAGGGTTTTGGTCCTATTACATTTTTTGCAATCTGGAATTTTCTGGTTGCATTTTCTTAGTGGTATAGTCCTCTCTTCCTCTCATTTTTTGTAAGCTAGAAGTTAGATCTAGAAGCTTGCTTTAACTCAGGTTTTGAGGGGTTTGTTTTGATTTGGGGGTTTTGGGGCACATGCAGGCTTCACAGGGGAATTTAGTATTATTTTTTATGTTAAGGTTGGCAGCAGGTGCACGTGTTATCAGCCTGATCATCTATCACCTGATGGTTTTAGCAATACCTAAATCCGTGATATCATCAGAGGTTGCAAAATGATGAGATTCAGGTTTTTTTTTACATAATTATTGGTCAGAATTATTCTGCAAATAGCTTCTCTTTAACAGTATTCGGTTACCTTGAAATACAGGTTGTACAAAAAATAGGATAAATGCTTGTTTTTTTATTTAGCAATGTTCAAAATAATGAATTGATGTCCCAATATCCTCTAAAGGTAACCAGGGATTTTTTAATTTAATTATCTTGAACCCACATATTTAAATATACGTAGCATGCTACAAACCATTGCAGTTAATACCTTTATTGATGCTTGAGTTGCCCACTTTTTCTTTTTTTTTTTTTTTTTTTTTTTTTGAGACAGAGTCTCACTCTGTCACCCAGGCCGGAGTACAGTAGCGTCATCTTGACTCACTGCAACCTCCTCCTCCTGGGTGCAAGCGATTCTCCTGCCTCAGCCTCCGAGTAGCTGGGATTACAGGCATGTGCAAGTTCCCCACTTTTAGTGAGAAACTCCTCAATTTGCCTCCTGAGTTGTTTTGAAATGACCCCAGAACTCTTTGATGGTGTATTAGCTATCTATTGCTGTGTAACAAATGACCTCAAAGCTTAGCTGCTTAAAAAGAAAAAAACATTTTATTGCTCACTATTCTGTGGATCAAGAATTCAGGCATCATCCATGAGGATGCTTCCCTTTGCTCCACATGGTACTGGCAGACCCCATTCATACTTGCACACTGTCACTTCTGCCACAATCTATTGGTGAAAGCAAGTCACAGGGACAGATTCAGAAGGAGGGAGAATAGACCTTACCTCTTGATGCGATGGGTGGCAAAGTCACATTTCAAAGGAGAATGTTGCTTGGGAAGAAACATTGCTGCTCCCATCTTTAGAAGCAATCTACCATAGTTCACCCTCTGGCCACAGTAGTTCACATCTTTCCCAAATGCAAAGGACACTCCTCTCCCCACAGAAGTCTCACTCTCTGCAGCATTGGAACAAAGTCCAGGACCTCCTTATCTAAATCAGGTTCAGATCAGATAAAGCTTCTTCGGGCTGGGCACAGTGGCTCACACCTGAAATCCCAGCACTTTAGGAGGCCGAGGCAGGTGGATCGCTTGAGTCCAGGAGTTGAAGACCAGCCTGGGTAACATGGCAAAACCTCATCTCTACAAAAAAAAAAAAAAAAAAATCTTTTTAATTAGCTGGGCAAGGTGGCACACACCTGTAGTCCCAGCTACTCAGGAGGCTGAGGTGGAAGGATGAGCCTGGGAGGCAGAGGTCGCAGTGAGCCAAGAATGCACCACTGCACTCCAGCCTGGACAACAGAGACCCTGCCTCAAAAAAAAAAAAAAAAAAAGGAAAGAAAACAAAAGAAATAGGCTCCTCAGGTATGGTTTATTGGGTGCAGCTCCTTGGGTGCACCTCCTCTTGAACTAGAGGCCTGTGAGCTGAAAAATTGTTTCTTCCCTGCTGCCAACAGTCAGTGATGAAACAGGGACTGAACAACTACTATAGACACTTCCATTCAAACGGGGAAAAAGGAAGCAGCAGTCACTCATTTATAGCAATTCTGAAATCCAGTCAAGCACATGTTGCTAGTTCCCCCTAATCCCAGGGCAGGAAATTTTCCTTGATACATGATTTATATGTATGATACACCTCTAATTCCCATCCCATCCCATCCTACCCCACAGGCTTCTTCCTTGTCTTCCTCGGTTCTGTATTGGTGTCTCCCTTCTCCAACAGTATTATTTACTCACTTGCTCAATCCCCAGGTACAACAATAAAAGTTAACAGAATTTTAACACTCAGATCACTATGAAAAACAAACTAAGTTGATTTCTAAATTTCTGTGGAGTTTATTTTTGTTTGTTATAGATTTAATATACCATTGCAGAGGGTATTTAATGTACCATTGCAGAGGGTATTTAATATACCATTGCAGAGGATTTTACATTTGTATTTATAAATGAGATTGCTCTATAGTTTTTACACACTGTCATAGTCAGATTTACGGTTATCCTACCTCGGTAAAATAACTTGTAAAATTTTCTACCTTTTAATATATTCTGGAATAATTTATAGTGTTTTAAATTAACCAAAAGTGTGTGACCCAGAGTTCACTGGAGAGACAGTGGTAACCACATTATCTGCTTTCTTTACGGTTTTCAGGCTATGAAGATATTCTGTTGGTTTTTGAGACAGCTCTGCTTTTATGTTTTTCTAAGAAGTCATCTATTTCATTTGTGGTTAAAAGTAATATAGGTGGTCTGCCAGGCGCAGTGGCTCAGGCCTGTAATCCCAGCACTTTGGGAGGCTGAGGCGAGTGGATCGCGAGGTCAAGAGATCGAGACCAGCCTGACCAACGTGGTGAAACCCCGTCTCTACTAAAAATACAAAAATTAGCCAGGCGTGGTGGCGGGCGCCTGTAGTCCCAGCTACTCAAGAGGCTGAGGCAGGAGAATCGCTTGAACCCGGGAGGTGGAGGTTGCAGTGAGCCGAGATCCCACCACTGCACTCCAGCCTGGGCAACAGAGTAAGACTCTGTTTCAAAAAAAAAAAAAAAAGTTATATAGGTGGTCTTATTTCTGTCATATTTTAATATTTCTCTTTTTAATGTTTTAATGTTATTTTTGTCTATTTTTTTTCTTCTGCCTTCTATTTTGGAAGGCATCGTAACGGCTTTTAGTTCCAATATTTACCCATAAGTTTTCCCAATGCATTTTGACTTATTTTTTTAATGTCAAAGTCAAAAATAAAATATCTGTAATGTGTCACATACTTAAGGCAATGCGTTTATCACTTTGATACCTCTCAGCTCCCTTATTCCTGTCTTTTCACTCTCTTGAAATACAGACATGAATTAGTATTAATTTTTTTGCTTTTACTCTATAATGTTTATTCTATTCAATTATATTATGTCATTATTTGTTAGTTTCACATTATGTAAATTATTTGTCATGTCCTATGTCATATAAAGTAATTCAAAAGCAAAAATTAAAAGTGTGTGTTACGTGATAACCTGTATTTTTGAGAACAGTATTAATGTGTTTCTGTTTTCACTGTTTAAGATTCCCTGCTGGTCTTTTCTTGACACGACTTCTCCATACTTCCTTTTTGCTCTGCCTTTCAGTCAACTGAAGTGTGTCTTTAAGTAATTTGAAAAGAATTACATGGATGGTATGTTTTCTGATTCACCATATCTTAGAATGTGTTCTATTGTTTTCATAAATTAATAACATAATATATAACTTATCATAACTTCTCACCTTCAAAATTGATTTAAACTTTGTTCCACTGTCTTTGGGG